ATCCGTGGAGGTACTGGGTGTGCCAGGGCGCGTCTTAGGTGGTTTGTGTGTGGCAGGGCCTGGGCTCTGGGGTCTGTGTCTGCCTGTCCTGCTCCCTCCTGGCCCCGGGGCCAGCGTGGTCCTGGAGACTGATCCAGCATGACCTACCTGTCGTCCCCGTGAGCCCTGTGGTTGTGGCCAGAGTGGGTAGCGGCATCCAGGGCGGCTGTGAGAGTGGAGGGAGACTCGGGTCACGGCCAGGCACACACAGCCACACACACATGCTCACCCGCATAAGCACACCCGTGTACGGTTCACGCTTGTGCGTGCCCACTCACATAGGTAGACATGCACGCACATATGTGCTCATGCCCGCACACATATGTGATACCTCCCCGGGGTCTGCAGTGCTGCTTTCCTCACGCTGAATCCCTCTTCACGGTGGCCAGGCCCAGGCATGTCATCTTCGCAGGCAGAGGGTGAGCAACTGTGTGCCAGGCAGCCCTTCCGTATCTTCCCAGAAAGGGAAGCCAAGCCCGGGGCTCTGTGCGTCCCCCACCCCTGCCCTGCGGTGGATGGGATCCTGCCAGCCCTGGGCACTGTTCTCTGGAGAAGCAGCCAGGCCTAGCACTACTTTTAGCGGGACACGTGTCACAGGAGCCAGGTGACTGTCACCTCTGGGTCCCCTCAGGGGTGCATGAATCCCTTTCCTCTTCTCCCTCCACAGAAATCTGTGCCCCTGACACGGAGCGTTCGGCTTTGGGAACAGGCCTAGCAGTTGCCAGCATGAGGGCGGGAATGACTTGGGAGTCTGGGTGGCCAGGAGGTGCCTGAGATGCCTGGGATAGCTCGAGAGGCAGCCCTGTGTGTGCTGACCCGGGAGGAGGGCATGGCTGTGAGGTGGAGGCTGGCACAGGCGGTTGGGCCCTGGCTTTGCGGCCACTCACCAGCCGCTGACGTGGCCTACTCTGTCTGCTCATCTGGGCGGCCTTGTGGGTTGTGCTGATTAAAGGGAGGTACATCTGTGAAGCACCTGGCCCTGGTCAGTGCTCAGAGGGTCTGTGGTCATGGTGAGAAGAACCCCGCAGCTCCTGGAAGGGCGAGAGGACCCGGAGAGGCTTCCTCTGCCAGACTCAGCTGTGCTTTGAGGAGGGGAAGTGACCCAAGGCCAGCCCAGCCGTGGTCCTGGGAGGCAGCATCGCCCGGTTAGGGCTTCCTGCGTGTCACCGGGGGCCTTGCTCTGGTTTCTGGCTGAACTTGTTGGGCACTGGGCGATCCTAGTGGGGGTTCTGCTCGCTGGAGCGAGAGGACCCTCTGGGGCGTGGGACCGGCGGTGGCCTGGACGTCAGCAGAGGAGGAAAGTCCTGCTTCAGGCAGCCATTCAGGGAGGGACAGGAATCACCCGAGAGTGACCTGCCAGCAGCAGGGGCGGCCCTCCTGCTCTGTTTGTGTCCGCAGCACGTGGTCAGTGCCTGGCACTGGAAACAGTAGCTCAGCAAATATTTGTCCGTCAAAGGAGTACGGGGGCCGGACCACCCAGTTCCGGCCCCTCCTCTGCAGACCAGGAAATGGAGCCATTTGCCGCAGGGGTGGGTCTCTCGTACCAACTCCAGGGTTAGCGCCTCCCCTTCCTTCTGCTGTTCTGCTTCCCAGGAGACGTTCTCTTCCAGATGGCTGAAGTCCACAGGCAGATCCAGAATCAGCTGGAAGAAATGGTGAGTCCACCCCCAGCGTGGCCCTGCGAGGATGACGGCTGATGTGTTTTCTCTCCATGTCCAGCTGAAGTCTTTTCACAACGAGCTGCTTACGCAGCTGGAGCAGAAGGTGGAGCTGGACTCCAGGTATCTGAGTGTAAGTGCACCCTGGCCGTGCCTGCTGGGCCCCTTGGTTTTGTGTTTTATTGTTTGAATCTCAGGCTGCGCTGAAGAAATACCAGACTGAGCAAAGGAGCAAAGGCGACGCCCTGGACAAGTGTCAGGCTGAGCTGAAGAAGCTTCGGAAGAAGAGCCAGGGCAGCAAGAATCCTCAGAAGTACTCGGACAAGGAGCTGCAGGTAGGCCCGCCACCCCCGCTGTGGTGCCTCTCCTGGCTGAGCCTTTCTCCCTTTCCCTCCACAGTACATCGACGCCATCAGCAACAAGCAGGGCGAGCTGGAGAATTACGTGTCCGACGGCTACAAGACCGCACTGACAGAGGAGCGCAGGCGCTTCTGCTTCCTGGTGGAGAAGCAGTGCGCCGTGGCCAAGAACTCCGCGGCCTACCACTCCAAGGTGAGGCGGCTGGGGGCTGCGCTGTGCCGGCGTGACCCCTCCCTTCCTGCTGCTTCCACTTCAGGGCAAGGAGCTGCTGGCGCAGAAGCTGCCGCTGTGGCAACAGGCCTGTGCCGACCCCAGCAAGATCCCGGAGCGCGCGGTGCAGCTCATGCAGCAGGTGGCCAGCAACGGCGCCACCCTCCCCAGCGCCCTGTCGGCCTCCAAGTCCAACCTGGTCATTTCCGACCCCATTCCGGGGGCCAAGCCCCTGCCGGTGCCCCCCGAGCTGGCACCGTTCGTGGGGGTGAGTCTGTGGCCTCTGGAAAGCTTCACGGGAGCAACAGCCTGCTCTGCCTGCTTCCCTGCAGCGGATGTCTGCCCAGGAGAGCACACCCATCATGAACGGCGTCACAGGCCCGGATGGCGAGGACTACAGCCCGTGGGCTGACCGCAAGGCTGCCCAGCCCAAATCCCTGTCTCCTCCGCAGTCTCAGAGCAAGCTCAGCGACTCCTACTCCAACACACTCCCCGTGCGCAAGAGCGTGACCCCAAAAAACAGCTATGCCACCAGTAAGGGCTCCGCTGGGGTGTTGGGCTGGGGTGGGGCAGTCCCCTTACCTGTCCCTTGTCCCAGCAGCCGAGAACAAGACTCTGCCTCGCTCGAGCTCCATGGCAGCCGGCCTGGAGCGCAATGGCCGTATGCGGGTGAAGGCCATCTTCTCCCACGCTGCTGGGGACAACAGCACCCTCCTGAGCTTCAAGGAGGGTGACCTCATTACCCTGCTGGTGCCTGAGGCCCGCGATGGCTGGCACTACGGAGAGAGTGAGAAGACCAAGATGTGAGTGTTTCTCGGGGGCGGGCTCCAGGCAGAGCGTGGCTCTTACCTGGGGCCTCTCTTCCAGGCGGGGCTGGTTTCCCTTCTCCTACACCCGGGTCTTGGACAGCGATGGCAGTGACAGGCTGCACATGAGGTGAGCTCTGGGCCCAACGGGAGTGTAAGATCGCTGGGCCGCCTCTGAGTCCCTGTCCCTACAGCCTGCAGCAAGGGAAGAGCAGCAGCACGGGCAACCTCCTGGACAAGGACGACCTGGCCATCCCACCCCCCGATTACGGCGCCGCCTCCCGGGCCTTCCCCGCCCAGACGGCCAGCGGCTTCAAGCAGAGGCCCTACAGTGTGGCCGTGCCCGCCTTCTCCCAGGTCAGTGGGCGGGGCCGGGGCTGGGAGGGGCCCCGGCCTGACATGTTTCTGCCTCTGCCCCCAGGGCCTGGATGACTATGGAGCGCGGTCCATGAGCAGGTAAGGGGACTTTCAGACCTGTCTTTGGGACCCTAAAAATTAAAACCACGTTTTTCTCTTTCAGGAATCCCTTTGCCCACGTCCAGCTGAAGCCGACAGTGACCAACGACAGGTCTGCCCCCCTCCTCAGCTGATGGCCACATCTGCAGTGCTGCCCATCTGGTGGCTTCCCCCGCCCTTCCCATGTAGCCTGTTCTGTCATCATCTGTGCGTTCCTGTGTAGAGAACATCCAGGCCCCGGCTGCCTGGTCTTGCCCCACTTGAGTCTGGCCTGGACTGGATCCCAGCTGTTCTAGGCAGGGCCGGGCAGAGTGGGGCGCAGGCCCCTGAAGGGCGAGACCCAGTGGCTGGGCTGCCCAGGGCTGAGGGGCCGCCTCTTGAGGGTACACGCCTCTGGTCACATGGCCATGGAGCCTTGGGTACCCCTGAGTTAAGGGAGGACATTTGGCCAGCTGGTGGCTGGGAGGGGAGCCTGGCTGCCCTGCTGCTTCTCCTGCCTAATAAACAGGCTTCTCCTGCACCAGGTGTGATCTGTCCGCCCAAGGGCCAGAAGGCCGGGAGCACGGGGATGGGAGCGCCCGCACCCTGGCTGGAAGATGAACTTCCCGTAAGCACGTAATTCCCTGCAGGTCCGGCAGCTACACCTGGAGTGTGGGGCCTGGTCCCTCCCCATGCCCCTCGGTGGGGCTCTCCTGGGCCCCTCACTCCCACTGGCAATGTCACAAGGGCCTCCCCAGGCCCCTCCTGCCTCGGGCAGGCCCCAGCCCTCCTCCTTACCCAACCTCCCATCCAGAACCTTGCTGCCAGGGCCTCCCAGCTCGCTCCTGCGGCCAAAGGCCAGCTGTCAGGTGCTATGCGGGGTCACCAGCAGAGTGCCCGCTGGCAGGTGGGGGCTTCCCCGCTTCCGGGGTCTGCCCCAGGACTCCTGGGTGGACCTCCCCCCCCCACCTCCGCTGACTCCTGCAGGCACTGGGGAGCTCTGCTGGAATTGGGGGTTTTAAAACTTCATTAGCAGATTTGTGCTCTTCCATACTGTTTGTTTGTTTGTTAGGTGAAATACAGTGTGGTGAGCTGCACTGGTGACAACAGCCCTTACCTGGCTGGGGAGGTGTCTCCAGCAGAGCTCACTCCCGCCTACAGCCACTCACACCCCGGGGACAGGAAGCTGTAGAGTTGGCGGGCCAGGAGGGCAGTTGAGAGCTGGCCAGCGGAGGGTGCAGGGAAGCCCAGCTGTGCTCAACTCTCCTGCCTCCGCCTTCCACCCTGGGCCCAGGGACAGACAGACATTGCCCTCAGAAGGGCAGGGAGGAGGCTGTCCTGGAGAGGCCTGTAGGTCCATTCTTCACCCGTCCCTACCAGGCCAACTCGGCCTGCAGGAAGGGAGACCTGCAGGGCGCTACCCCTGCGCCCCCACACACAGTAGGGCCAGAACACCATCCCCTCCACCGGGGTGTGCCGAGGACAGTGGGGAGGAGAGGAGAGGGGCAGCTTCCTCCTGGCCCCAGGAAGGGCTGGCATCGGGTTCCTGGCACAGCCCCTCCTGTCCAGGACTTTATCATCGGCAGACCTCAGAAGACAACACACAAAGGTTTCTTTTGTCTTAGCTTCATTTCTCTTAAAAAACAAGGAACAAGAAAACATTGCACCAGCGTTCTAAGCCTCAAACAAAACACAAAACAAATCCCCCTGCGAAGCAACAATAAACTTTACATCTCTTTGGCAACAATAACTTAAAATCACCCAACTTCCATTCGCTCCAAC